GAAAATCATCAGAAGGGAGGGCCTCTTCCCCACGCCACCCTGGTGGTAGTTCCTCTATGCCTCCGGATTCTGCTAAGCAGTAAAAGCTAAAGGGCAGTGTCATTAAGCTCCTAGGGGATGGGATGCAGTGGCTCACACCTGTAATTCCAGCACTTTGGGAGGCCGAGGCGGGAGGATCGTCTGAGTCCAGGAGTTCAAGCCCAGCCTGGGCAACACAGCAAGACCCCATCTTTGCAAAATAGATAGATAGATAGAGATGTATGAAAGTTACTAGGTCCCATGCTGGCAGGGGAGAGAGTGAGCACCCTGGCCTCCCACAAGCTGCCTCCCACTTCCCTCCGACTCCATCACCGATTTCCCATCAGAGCAGGCTGCTCAGAGTGGCTAAGTAGCTACCAGTTCATTTTCCACACCCTTCCCATTCTCCACGAGCCAGAGCTCCACCTCCCCCCAGAAGCTGTCTTCAACCACCCGGCCTGGGGAGCTCCCCTCAGCACTGGCTCCCCGCCCCGCCTCGCAGCACCTGTTCGGGCCTCGGTCGCGCCGCCGGGTCTTGCAGACGCGAATGTAAACAGAAACACAGTGAAAGGCGTTCGGAGAGCCTCGTGACTGCGGCACGGCGGCGAGCCGGGAACATCAGTGCGTCCAGAGCAAAATGAACGAATGTACGCATGACTCCTGGAGCGACCTTCACGAGGGAAAGCGCGCCCCCCGGCACCCACCCCTAAGCGCCCCAAAATGACCAGCCTTTACACAACCCAGCTCGCAGGCGAAGCTGAGGTCGGAGCTCCAAAAGCGAGGGAGGACAGCCGCTGAAGAAGTCCCGGCTTCCCATAGGCCAGGACGAAGTAGGGGGCGGGCTCATCTTGCAGGAGCGTCCACGTATTGGTGGAGCCGCGGACTTAGAGCTGCGATTCGCTGCGCGAAATTGCCGAAAGCCCTCCCGCGGAGGGAGAAGGGGCGGGAAGAAGGGCGTGGTCAGCGCGGCCGAAGGGCGTGGTTGGCGCTCGGTCCTGCCCTGCGCGTTTTGGGCTGCGGTTGGAGGGCCGCAGTTGCAGTCAGGGTCCGCCAGCTCGGGGCCAGCGCATGGGGCTGCTGAGACCGCTCCGGACGTGCGAAGCGTTCGCGGTGCGGTAGGTAGGCAGTGTCCCGCGTGCGGGTGCTGGTGTTATATTTTTCTCTCCCTTCCCCTGTTTTGTAGGAAGCTGAAGTCTTCAGCAGAACCCTGACCTAGGTAGGGAGTCTCAATGGCCCTGGGTGAAGAAAAGGCAGAAGCGGAAGCATCTGAAGACACAAAGGCCCAGTCCTATGGGAGAGGGAGCTGCAGGGAGCGGGAGCTGGACATCCCAGGGCCCATGAGTGGGGAGCAGCCCCCACGCCTGGAAGCTGAGGGAGGGCTCATCTCCCCTGTATGGGGGGCAGAAGGGATACCTGCCCCTACTTGCTGGATTGGGACTGACCCTGGCGGCCCCTCTAGAGCCCACCAGCCACAGGCCAGTGATGCCAACAGAGAGCCCGTAGCTGAGAGGTCTGAGCCTGCACTCAGTGGCCTGCCTCCTGCCACCATGGGGTCTGGAGACCTTCTGCTCTCCGGGGAAAGCCAGGTAGGTACTAAGGCAAGACTGTAGATGGACCCCCAAGTGCTTTTTGTCCCTTTGATCATTGCAGGTGGAGAAGACCAAGCTTTCTTCCTCCGAGGAGTTCCCTCAGACTCTGAGCCTTCCCAGAACAACAACTATTTGCTCAGGACATGATGCTGATACCGAAGATGATCCATCCCTAGCAGATTTGCCCCAGGCACTGGACCTCAGCCAGCAGCCTCACAGCTCAGGTCTCTCTTGCCTGTCACAGTGGAAGTCCGTGCTGAGCCCAGGTTCCGCAGCTCAGCCTTCCAGCTGCAGCATCTCTGCTTCCTCCACAGGCAGCAGTCTCCAGGGTCACCAGGAGAGGGCGGAGCCTCGTGGTGGTTCTCTGGCCAAGGTCTCCTCCTCCCTGGAGCCGGTCGTCCCCCAGGAACCTTCCTCTGTGGTGGGGCTAGGACCTCGGCCCCAGTGGTCACCACAGCCTGTGTTCTCTGGGGGTGATGCTTCTGGGCTAGGCAGGAGACGCCTCTCCTTCCAGGCTGAGTACTGGGCCTGTGTGCTGCCAGATTCCCTGCCTCCATCACCCGACCGCCACTCCCCTCTCTGGAACCCAAATAAAGAGTATGAAGATCTGCTTGACTATACTTACCCACTGAGGCCCGGGCCTCAGCTCCCAAAGCACCTTGATAGCCGTGTGCCAGCTGACCCTGTCCTGCAGGACTCCGGGGTAGACCTGGATAGCTTCTCTGTCTCTCCAGCAAGCACCCTCAAATCACCTACTAATGTCTCCCCCAACTGCCCACCAGCAGAGGCCACTGCCCTGCCATTTTCTGGGCCCAGAGAGCCAAGCCTTAAGCAGTGGCCCTCCAGAGTACCCCAGAAACAGGGTGGCATGGGCTTGGCATCTTGGAGCCAACTTGCATCTACCCCCAGAGCCCCAGGCAGTAGGGATGCTCGTTGGGAGCGCAGAGAGCCAGCCCTGAGGGGTGCGAAGGACCGGCTGACTATAGGCAAGCACCTTGATATGGGCTCTCCCCAGCTAAGGACACGGGACAGAGGGTGGCCCTCGCCCAGGCCAGAGAGGGAGAAGAGGACCAGCCAGAGTGCCCGGCGCCCTACCTGCACAGAGTCTAGGTGGAAATCAGAAGAGGAAGTGGAAAGTGATGACGAGTATCTTGCCCTCCCCGCTCGGCTGACACAGGTTTCTAGCCTGGTTTCGTATCTAGGATCCATTTCTACCTTGGTTACCCTGCCCACTGGGGATATCAAAGGGCAGAGCCCCTTGGAAGTGTCAGACAGTGATGGGCCAGCTTCCTTCCCTTCAAGCTCCAGCCAAAGCCAGCTTCCCCCTGGAGCTGCCCTCCAAGGATCTGGGGATCCTGAGGGCCAGAATCCCTGTTTCCTGCGCTCCTTCGTCCGTGCCCACGACTCCGCAGGGGAAGGCAGTCTGGGGAGCAGCCAGGCCCTCGGGGTCTCCTCTGGACTGCTGAAAACACGCCCCTCCTTGCCAGCTAGGTTGGACCGGTGGCCATTCTCAGACCCAGATGTTGAAGGGCAGCTTCCCAGGAAAGGAGGAGAACAGGGAAAAGAATCACTGGTGCAATGTGTGAAGGTAATGACACTCAACGTTAGGAAGCTTTGTGTAACACCATGTGTCCTTTTATTTGTCTCTGCAGACATTTTGCTGTCAGCTGGAAGAGCTGATCTGCTGGCTGTATAATGTTGCAGATGTTACTGACCACGGGACTGCAGCCAGGTCCAATCTTACAAGTCTCAAGTCTTCTCTGCAGCTTTACCGGGTAATATGCGGTCCTGGCTCTGGCTTGTTCCCTTCTGCCTTTTCTTTTTCTGATACGCCTTAAGCAATTTAAGAAAGATATAGATGAACATCAGTCTCTGACGGAGAGTGTCTTACAGAAGGGGGAGATTCTTCTTCAGTGCCTGTTGGAGAACACCCCAGGTGAGATGCTTAAGGTTTTGGATTTAGCCAGATCTGGTTTAATTTCTTTGAACCTCATTGTTAGTTTTAGAGGATGTCCTTGGGAGGATCGCAAAGCAGTCTGGTGAGCTGGAGAGCCACGCAGATCGCCTGTATGACTCTATCTTGGCCTCTCTGGACATGCTGGCTGGCTGCACCCTTATCCCTGACAAAAAGCCCATGGCGGCAATGGAGCACCCATGTGAAGGGGTTTAACCTGGTAAGTGGAGGAACTCAAAAAGAAAATTTGCCGCCTGTAACAAATGCTGCCTTTTCTCTTTCAGGCATCTTCTCAGGCAGAGGTGCAACCTGTCGGCCAAACACTGGCTAGTGAGAAAAAAAACCTTCAAGAAGTCCTTGCAAGAGCCATTCAACACTGAAGTCAAGGGGGAAACCTTCAATATACTAGCTTTAAAATGCCTTTCTCCTCCCTGAATGGAGGGCTGAGTTACTATTTTTATTTACAATGAATCCTTCCAAACTAAGGTTTTCCTTTTGGTGCTTCTCCACAAAGAGCGTGTAGCTTTGCAATTTTTGATAAAATAAGACGTGTTGCCTTCCCCTCTATCCCATTAAAAAAGAGCAGATAAAGCTCAAACTATTCCACCTGGTAGGGTCATTTACCAAGGGCTGGTAGGAGATTCCGAATACTCAATATTCTCAGGCATGCAAGAGGACCTAAGAGACTGAAAAAAGTGAATTGTTGGCCAGAAACCTTGGGTCTTTTCATAAAAGGAAATTTGGGCTTGTCAATCCCTCTTTAAAGATATAGGTAGAAAGAAGAGATTTTTAACCCTTTGTCTGCAAAAGAAAAAGGGTTAAATGAAGCATCTATACAGATGACTTTGGGAGATTATGACACCTTTTGCCATCTTCAGGGCTTACGTCTTTACTTTCTTGGCTAACCAGTTTCTTAGAAGAAAATGTGTCAGGGACTTGGGGATCTACAGTCATGCTTTAGCATGGCTATGGAGCTAATTATCAAGCTTAAAGGGTAACTTTGGGAGGACTCCTCCCTTCACTCCTAGTCTCCCTTGGAAGAGCAGTCCAGGCTCAGGGAAGGGAACGGATAGGATGACACAGTAAGTACAGAAACTGAAGCTGTCAATAGTGAAGGAAAAAGGGGAATTCTTCGTTGCTTTGGCATTGACACATAAGTACTTTGATTAAAAAAAAAAAAAACTATGGATCAACCATTCAAAGCATCAATTCTATAGCTTTTTGCAGCAAGATGATCAGTTATTGCTGGTAACTGCAGATTCTACAGAAAAGCACTTTTAAAGTTCTGTTGGGCCATGAATGAACCTGGAAGGAGGAAAGCACAGTAACAATGGAAACTAAAGTCCTATTATTAATGTGACTTTTCTGCTTCAGAATTTCTGAGACTTTATAGTCACTGGAAAATAGCCATTAAATTCTTTAAAGATTAGCTCTTCAACAGTAGCTACACATAAAATGCAGTATTTCAAGTGCCTGATGCTGCTGTGGTATGCTTTATCATAATGCTTAAGGGCATGATCAAAATTAAAATGGCTTATGAGTTTGCCATATTAATCATCTTAGTTCCATACACACTGAGACTTTAAAAGGGAAAAACCACTCTAGCAAATAATTGTCAATTATAAACCTGTATGTAAAACATTCTTGAAAACCTAGAGTTGGTTAAAAAGGTAGAGATGTCTGACGGCCTCTTCTTAAATTGATATATTTTACCTTCTCTTAGATGTACATTTATAAGTAGGAACATGTCCTTCCACTGAGTATGTTACTGAATAGCCCTTAGGAAATTAAACCCATTTATTTACTAATATTTGACAGGCATAGAAGTGTATTAATTAGCATAAAAGTTGGAGATGAAAACCCTATAGAAACAAATTGGCCAATATTATACTAATTGAATGCAGAATGTGGCATTCTATTCCCATTCAACTAATAATCAGCTTCAACTGACAGGAATTTGCACAGAATGTTACACAATACCCTGTTTCCCAAGAAAGTACTACCTTACCTAGAGATGATCTAAGATATTTTTGTTCATCCTCTGAATAAGGTGAGACTAAAGGGTGCTAACTCCCTGGACCTGGCTGTGAATGCTACTGAAGAGTATCAACACAACTGTTAATTATACCGCCGTGCTTTAAGTTTAAGACTTACCTTAAAACTCAAGCTGAAGGCTGGGCACGGTGGCTCATGCCTGTAATCCCAGCACTTTGGGAGGCCGAGGCGGGTGGATCACAAGGTCAGGAGATCGAGACCATCCTGGCTAACACGGTGAAACCCCATCTCTACTAAAAATACAAAAAGAAATTAGCCAGGCGTGGTGATGGGCGCCTGTAGTCCCAGCTACTTGGGAGGCTGAGGCATGAGAATGGCATGAACCCGGGAGGCGGAGCTTGCAGTGAGCTGAGATGGCACCACTGCACTCCAGCCTGGGCAACAGAGTGAGACTCTTGTCTCAAAAAAAAAAAATCAAGCTGAAATTGTTTCAGCCTAGTAAGATGCTGCCAGCAGCATTTCTATGAGCAAACATGGCCAAATTAGAGTCAAGTAGCTGAGCTTGCTAACTGCACTGTGATGCCACACTGGAATAACTTAGTAGTCCCTTAAAATTAATGGAAGTTAAATCCACAGGGAAGTGATGATACTCAAAGCTGGATCAGCAGTTTCAAGATCTGGGTTCTTGGAGATCCATAGGTAAGCTCAGCAAATGGAAGACGACGTCAACACGGCTATTTTGAAGCTTAGGTGGGAATGGAACACAAAGAAGGTTTGAGGTAAGATATGCTGGAAAGGCAAGATGTAGGCTAAGGGAAATTCAATCCAAGGTCGAAGAATAGGAAATTACTGCTCAGACCACAATGACTATCATTCTGAAAGGATTTCACAGAGTGTGCAGCTGCTTAGATTTAAGAACACTCTTCTTCACTATGTAAACTAATTTATGGCAGCACCTTATATTTAGAACAAGTGGTAATTCCCTTTACTAAGTGAACAGATTATTAAAACCTGTAGTAGCTTTGAACCGTTTGTACTTGAAAATGGGGGTATAAAGGGGTATATATTTTTTCCAGAACCACATTTATTGGCGTATACATAGAAGCAAATCTTAAGGCATGCTGAAATTTGTTGTAAATCCCAATCTTTACTGCCATGGGGAAAAGAACGCTGGAATTTTCCAAACTTAAGTCTGTAAATATGCTCATCTTAAGTTCATGTAATGTTTCCGCTAACTCACCAAGAATAAGCTGACAATTTAAACAACTTTTACTGTGTAAAAATGAAGTGCACGGCATGGCATCACAGTATCTTGACATTTGTTTTGTGTCATTTAGCTACTTTAGAAAATAGTTTCTGAACTCTTTCCCCCTTTATACTGTATTAAGGCAAAAACAAAACTTCTGAAGCATTAAAGATCTTCACCAAAATAACTATTGGTAACTTCAGGAATTTGTCAGTTGCCTTATGTGAGGATGAATAGATCCACCAAGCACGCCTATAATACAAAGTAAACTATGATTTTTATTGTGAAATTTTCATAGATGGAAAATTGAATATTCTGTCCATTTCATTTTACAATTATCTTACCACTTATTTTTGTACCATGTATTTCAATTGCCTGTTTAGTGAAAAATAAAAATTAAAAAAACCTATTCATTTTTGGCTTGTGTTTAGCTTAAATTTT